CAAACCTGTGTGGGGCTCAGCTTGCTTTTCAGGAAGGGGGCGGGCAGGTGAGCAGCCGACTCCCTTAGCGCCTTCGGCCCCGGAGGGACTGGAGGCCTGGAGGGGCCTCAGCGCCGCCGTGCCCACCTGTCCGCCCCCAGATGGCCTACCAGGTGGTGGAGAAGGGCGCGGCCCTGGGCACGCTGGAGTCGGAGCTGCAGCAGAGGCAAAGCAGGTGAGGCGCGGGCGGGGGCGGGAGGGACCGCGCCCACCTCAGGGAGGCCCGGGGCCAACTATACGGGAGGCGGGGGGAATGGCGCGGGCCGAGATCTTTCCCTACGTCCCCCCGACCCCATCGGTTGGTGCCAGAGGACCGAACGGCTGGGCTCTGAGGGCGAAGGCTTGGGGGAGACCTGGCTTAGCCACCCGGCTAGCCGCGTTTGGCATGGGCAGGTCTGTCTCTGCTCCGAGGCATATTCCCACTGGGCAGTGACGGGGGAAGCTTGGGACCCGCTATCCGCTCTTTCCGTCCTCCAGGCTGGCAGCCCTGGAGGCCCGCGTGGCGCAGCTGCGAGAGGCGCGGGCGCAGCAGGCCCAGCAGGTGGAGGAGTGGCGGGCGCAGAATGCGGTGCAGCGGGCAGCCTACGAGGCGCTGCGCGCGCACGTCGGGCTCCGGGAGGCGGCACTGCGCAGGCTCCAGGAAGAGGCGCGCGACCTGCTGGAGAGGCTCGTGCAGCGCAAGGCGCGCGCCGCGGCCGAGCGCAACCTGCGCAACGAGCGCCGGGAGCGGTGAGGGAGCAGGCCCCGCCCCTCCTGAGGAAAGGCCCCGCCCCTGCAGGGAGGAGTCGGGCCTCGCCGGTGTCTGGAAGGGAGGGGGGCAGCAGCCGCCCCCTGGAGGAAGGGACCGGGTCTAGCCCCGCCTGCGTGCGAGGCGCCGCGCCAGGGTCTCAGGATGCTTTTTACCCAACAAGGGCCAAGCAGGCGCGGGTGTCCCAGGAGCTGAAGAAGGCTGCCAAGCGGACCGTGAGCATCAGCGAGTAAGAGTGGGGATGGGCCGGTCCGACCCTTGCGTTCTGCCTCCCGCCCCGCCTGCCTGCGGCGACCCAGGCTGCCGACTGTACTTGTGCACAGCCCCGTCCTGAGGCCCCCATGTGGTCGGAGCCCACGAGACACCTGCAGAGGACCGTGTGGTCGTAGGAGCCTGCATGCGTGACCGCTGCACGTGTACACCCACACAGAACCCTCATCACTGGGAATTCCTGTCTTCAGCGTATCCTGTGCTGGGGTCGGGAGGGGCTGGCTTGGTCCCTTGGCCTTTCTGAACTTCATTACCTCTCCTAGGGGCCCGGACACCCTAGGCGATGGGATGAGGGAGAGAAGGGAGACTCTGGCTCTGGCCCCTGAGCCAGAGCCCCTGGAGAAGGAAGCTTGTGAGAAGTGGAAGAGGCCCTTCAGGTGAGGACCCAGGTGACAGTCTCAGAGCTCTGAGCTGAGCCCCACCCCAGAGGCTGCCAGGGTCTTCCTCTTGGACCTTGGAGCCAGCTCTTGGGTTGGGAGGGGGCTTGAGGAGAGGCCAGAAAGCTCAGATCTCCCAGGGCTAGTCTGACCTCCATTGTCTGGAGCCACTTGGGGTCAGTTCCATCTCACCCCCCCAACCCCTACCCTCAACCCTTTCCCTCCTTCTTGGGATCAGAGCTCTGGGGGTGGGGAGTCAGGCTTCTGAATAGCTGTCACCAGGAGAGAACCTGTGGGCAAAGCCCAGAGCCCAGTCATGCCAGGCATGTGTGCGCAGCCATAGGTGTGCAAGCATGTGCATCCGCAGGGACATGAGGCCACAGGTGTGTACAAGCTTGACTGAGCCCGTCTGTATGTGTGAATATATAAGCATGTGTAGATGTGTGCTCACACTTGTGGGACCTGATTGGGGCTTCAGACCTTGGGTGCCTGTCCGCAGGGTCTCCTCCATCCTTCTTGATTTGCCTGTCATTGAGGCTGCCCGCTCTGGGCGCCATTCCCCAGCCTAACACCTCTTCTCAGTCTTTCCTTGCAGGTCCCTGGTGTCCAGGCCTTGGGGCAGTGAAGAAACCGTGGGGAGGGGCATGAGATGCCAGTCCCCAAAGTCCTTGGGAGCCCTTGTGGGCCAAGTCATTGTAGGACACACCCTCTCCTGGGCATTGCTGAGGTCACCCAGTGAGCCTAGGCTCCCCCCTCCTCCCATCCCCAGCCTGGGGGAACCTTCAGCGTCTCTCCTCCCTGTAGGCCCCGGCTCAGCTTCCCAGGAACTTTTGTTGGTGGGTACTAGTAGGGTAAGGCAGTTCTTCCCCCCTTAGCATATCTCTCTTGGTTTTGTCTCAGGTCTGCCTCAGCCACCTCCCTGACGCTGTCCCACTGTGTGGATGTGGTGAAGGGGCTTCTGGAGTAAGTGTGTGTGTGCCTGTGTGTGCACCCACGTGTGTGTCGGGCTCCCCAGCCCAGGCTTGGTCTGTGTCTGTGCCTCGACCTGTCCATCCCTGTGATGTGCAGCTGTCTGCCTGTGAGTCTGTTGGGCCTTGGAGACAGGAGCCAGGTGAATGGCCTCAGCCCCGGCCCCGGTTCAGCTGTCTTCCAGGTTCTGTCCTCACAAGGGTCTGTCTTCATCCAAGGTCGTCACAGGGGACCAAGAGCTCCAGCCTCAGGCAGGGCAGGAGCTCCTACTCAATTGGGAAAAATGCTCTGAAATGTCAGGGACTCATTCAGAGTCACAGAGCCAAGCAGTGGCAAGACTGGGATTGAAACCCCGGCCCTGAGGTTTCTTTGCACCCACCAACCCTACCCTGCTCCTGTGTCTGCCTCTGTGTGCTCCCCACCCCGTCTCCACACCAACCCCTGGGGTCGAGGCTGGGTTGGGGAATGCTCTCGCTGCTCCTTGGGGCCATGTTCTGCCGCCTGCCATGTCTGCTTCCTATGGTTGATGCCTCAGGGGAGCTGGAGGCTCCCACCTGAGAAGGACTTGCTGAATGCCCTCCTGACCCCAACCCACCTTACCCCAGTTTTAAGAAGAGGAGAGGTCACTCAATTGGGGGAGCCCCTGAGCAGCGATACCAGATCATCCCTGTGTGTGTGGCTGCCCGACTTCCTACCCGGGCTCAGGATGTGCTGGTAAGGGAGGAGCTGAGCCACATGGGTGGGGCGAGGTCAATGCTGTTCGTTTTGGCCCCAACAGCAGCCTCCTGGCCACTGGAGGGGCTGACCGCCTGATCCACCTCTGGAATGTTGTGGGAAGTAAGGAGCCCTCCCCTGCCGGCCAACTTGGTATTTCAACTGTCCCTTCCCCTGGTCCTCCCAGGTCGCCTGGAGGCCAACCAGACCCTGGAGGGAGCTGGTGGCAGCATCACCAGTGTGGACTTTGACCCCTCGGTGAGGAACTCTGCCCCAGTGGCATGGGATTGAGCACCTCTCACTTCCTCTCCCATTTCTCCAGGGCTACCAGGTTTTAGCAGCAACTTACAACCAGGCTGCCCAGCTCTGGAAGGTGGGGGAGGCACAGTCCAAGGTGAGGCCTGACTGGGGAGGCTGCCTGGAGGTACTCTTGATCCGTACCTGGGGCCGGGGTACAGGAGACACTGTCTGGACACAAGGATAAGGTGACAGCTGCCAAATTCAAGCTAACGAGGCACCAGGCAGTGACTGGGAGCCGCGACCGGACAGTGAAGGAGTGGGACCTCGGCCGTGCCTATTGTGAGCCCGAGCCCCAGCCCCACCTCTCCTCCTGAGGCCCTGGGGTCTGCTGCTTGGTCCCCAGGCTCCAGGACCATCAATGTCCTTTCCTACTGTAATGACGTGGTGTGTGGGGACCATATCATCATTAGTGGCCACAATGACCAGAAGATCCGGTTCTGGGACAGCAGGTGACAGGCGCAGGCTGGGGGAGGACTTGGGGTCCTCATCCCTGTCTCTGTCCTTGTTCCTCAGGGGGCCCCACTGCACCCAGGTCATCCCTGTGCAGGGCCGGGTCACCTCCCTGAGCCTCAGCCACGACCAACTGCACCTGCTCAGCTGTTCCCGAGACAACACACTCAAGGTCATCGACCTGCGTGTCAGCAACATCCGCCAGGTGTTCAGGTACCAGCCTCATGCCTGCTGACCCTGTGGCCTCTGTTCTGACCCCAGCCCTGTCTGTCCTCAGGGCCGATGGCTTCAAGTGTGGTTCTGACTGGACCAAAGCTGTGTTCAGGTATGTCCGTGAGAGCATATGCCTGTGTCCAACCCGTTTTCTTGCTCTGCTGTGGCCACTACAGCCCGGACAGAAGCTATGCACTGGCAGGCTCCTGTGATGGGGCCCTTTACATCTGGGATGTGGACACCGGGAAACTGGAGAGCAGACTACAGGGACCCCATTGGTGAGCATGGCCTCCACCTGGCCACCTGCCTGCCCCCCTGAAGCCTGCCCCTCCCTTTCCCCAGCGCTGCCGTCAACGCCGTGGCCTGGTGCTACTCCGGGAGCCACATGGTGAGCGTGGACCAGGGCAGGAAGGTTGTGCTCTGGCAGTAGGGCCACGACCTGCCTGCCTGGGCTGGAGCTCTTGCCCGAAGCCTGAAGCTTCCTTCGGCGCCATGCAGGGGTTGGGGTTGGGACTGGAGCTGGCCTTGGGATTTAATGGGGAAGAAGGCCTGGCAGGACCTGGCCTGTTTGTTTAAAAATGAAGTATGGGTTGGGGGATTACGCTAGTTTTTCTTTGTATTTTTATCTCTATCTCCTCACTTTTTCTCCCAAAGTAGAAAAAAATGATATCTGAACTGCGTCTGCCTACCTCTTTGCAGCATTCATG